GGAGAAACCCCTTCTCTATTAAAAATACAAAATTAGCCGGGCGTGGTGGTGCATGCCTGTGATCCCAGCTACTCAGGAGGCTGAGGCAGGGGAATCACTTGAACCTGGGAGGCGGAGGTTGCGGTGAGCCGAGATCACGCCATTGCACTCCAGCCCAGGCAACAAGAGTGAAATTGAACAACAACAACAAAAAAGGTGGGAAGGTAGATGAAAAAGCATCAATAAGGCACTGAGGTGTGAAACAGTGTGGTCTGCCGGGTTTAGTATGTGCGAGCAAAATAAATATGCAGGCTGAGATTAGTGGGATGAGGGTGGGAAGGGCCTTGTGGGAGCATTAACAAGCTTGAGCTTTGGGACTTTTCTGTATATGATAAAATTGATGTCTGTATAGGGTACAGTGGGGACACAGAGGAGGAAGTGAATACTTGTACCCAAGAGGTCATGTAAGACTTAGGTTTTACTATATTTGAATTATTTTTACACTAACAATAGCCACATTTATTTCCCTGCTGGCTGTGTGCCTGCCACAGTACTTTACAAATATTATCTCTTCCAACCCTCACACCATCCTTGCGAAATGGGTGTTATTACCTCTACACAGAAGGGGAAGGGAGGCTCAGACAGGTTAATAATGTTCCCAAGGTCACTAGAAAGCTAGCCCGGATCCCAAGAGGTCTTAAAGCACTAAAATATACTCTTCTAAGAAGAGCTTCTTGAGGTCAGGGATCATGTCTTTTGTTTTTGCGTGCCCAGACCTAGGTCTTAGAAGACGCCTAATAAACATCAGTTGAAAAAAATGACTGGATGATCTTTCACTTTTTCCACGCAGAAAACACGTGGCGACATCACTGAGAAACCTCCCGGCCAACAGAGGGCGCGACGTCCATTTCAGCGCAGTGGGGCCCAGTTGCGGACGCCTAGCTTCCTTCCGTCCTTTGGCTGAAGTTCAGCCAATCCCTGCGCTCCGAGAGAGCCGGCGGCCAGTGGGCAGGGTCACAGGGCAAGGTCCCGCGGGCCGCTGGGTGCGGCGACTTCCGTGCTCCCGGCGAGCGGGCGGAGAGCGGGGGCCGCACTGGGGAGTGTGGGCTGGGCCGCAGGTGAGCGCGCGGTCCCGGCGAGCAGGTCGGGTCAGCCCAGGCCAGTAACCTCTGAGTTACGGGAGGAGTGATCGCTAGGGTCCACCCCGGTCCCGGCCAGATCTGCCAGCTCCCCTCTCTGGCGGGTGTTCTGGTGCCAAGTCTGGGAGCCCAGGTAGCCCTCCGCAGACAGGGCTTCTCGGCACCTCAATGAGGACGGACGTTGATGAGGCCATGAATGAGGTGGGCTAGGGACAGGGGACCGGGAGACTCACAGAAGGGAGAAGGGTAGCCATTTGGATGGACCTTCGCCTTACTTGCGCTCCCATTCCTGGACTGCGCTCTAGTGACTGTCAGGGCTAATTCTTCCGCCTTCTCAGGCCTCCTGTGTCCTTGTTAGTAGTTCTTGAATTTGGGACTACGGCTTCTGGCCTCGTTGGGCCTCCGGGCCCTCGCACTGGGGCAGGTTTCCCAGCAGCCCAGTTGACCTTTACCGGATGCTTTTGGCAGACGTCCTCCATGCCGGGCTGGAAATATGCGTCACAGTGTTTTTCAGACACTTTTGCCTCTTTCATTGTGATACCCTGCCTGGGGACGACTATGATGGAGTCTTTAGGTTTTTGTAATCAGCAAAGGCATCTGTTATGCTCCTGCCACCTTTTGGGGGAGAGTGGGTGGAGGATGTTGTGATTTTACACTAGGGAGTTTGGGCTGTCATTCATTCGTTCAGCAGACCTTTTTTGGGCACTCTGCCAGGCAGGGTAGGAGAGGTGCCTGGATGGATAGGGCATAATTGGGCCAGACAGACACGGTTCTTAGCCTTTTGGAGCTTAAAGTGTCTTGAGAAACGCAGACAGGGTAAGCCAGCATCGTGCCTGACACAGAGTAAGTGGTTATAAGTGTCGAATAAAGGAATGAATTGACTTATTTGGGAATGATTAGAATGTGAGCAGGACGGTAGCGAGAGACTTTATGCTGCATGTGAGAGATAGTTGTGAACTCATGCGCGATATGTTTTAAGACAGGTTTGGAAATCTGAACGGACAGTTGCTATTTAGGGAAGCATTTACTTATACAGAGGACTTGCTTTAAAGGTGGAAGTAAAATGGAGAAGTATTAGGTTTGGGATTCTTCAGAGGTGCCTCTTTTAACTATTACTATGTCTCTGAATTTCATAAATCCCTGAGTACAATCTCAGAGTTTGGGAAAAGGAAAGCTCTTCTAGGTAATGAAATGCCAGGCTGATGGGAAAAAACTGTAGGAAGCTCTCCCTAAGTCCAGGGTTTGGACAGAAACCGTATACCTCTGCAGTGTGTTCTTCCCACTAGAAAGAGTGTAGGCTTTGAAATTGGAGAGGCCTGGGTTCAAAATCAGTGGCTCTATCACTTCTAGTGATCTTGGATAAGTTAACATAATGTCTGTGAGCCTTTGTGGCCTTCACAAGAGTCTGGGCTAATAATTCCTACATCATAGAGGTGTTATGAGGATCAAATGATGATTAGTGTGTAAATTGTCATCATAGTGCCTGGTGCTGAGACAATAAGCGGGGGAGTCTTGGAGATGCTGCAATTTTTTTTTTTTTTTTAAATTTCATGATGCTGCCTTATTGCAGGGGTCCTTAACCCCCTGGGCCACAGACCAGTGGTGGTCTTCAGCCCATTAGAAACTGGGCTGCACAGCAGGAGGTGAGCGGTGGGCAAGCTGGCAAGCATTACCGCCTGAGCTCCACCTTCTGATAGATCAGCAGCGGCATTAGATTCTCACAGGAGTGCAAACTCTATTGTGAACTGCGCATGTGAGGGATCTACGTTGTGTGCCCCTTATGAGAATCTAATGCCTGATGATCTGAGCTGGAACAGTTTCATCCCGAAACCATCCCTCTCCAACCCCCATCTGTGGAAAAATTGTCTTCCACGAAACTGGTCCCTGGTGCCAAATATAGATTGGGGACCGCTGCCTTATAGTGTTACGTCTAGAGAACATTGGGATTCCTTCAAAGAGAATTGGAACCAAAGAGAGAGGGGGAGAATCATCTTATCCTTGGTGAGGTTTCGATTGTTCACTTTAGATCAGAGATAGTAGTGTTGGAGAAATACCTACAGGGGCATAAACAGAAAGATCTTTTAGTGGATACTTTTGGGCAAGTCTCTTAACCCTCTGATAGTGGGTTATGTATCTACCTCACGTGGTGGACATGAGGATTAAGAGAGTGAGTGTATATGAAGCACCTAGCCCAAGGCCTGGCATGTAAGTGCTCAATAAATGGTAGCTGTGTTATTATAACTGTGAATGATCTTTGATAATTGATAATGGTAATAATCATTTGAGATGGAATTGGCCATTAGAGTGATCCAATTTGTGTGTTTTTACATTACTTTGGTATTGCCCTACTTCAATTCAGGAGGCCCTGAGGCCATTCCACTCCGCTCCCCGCCCCACCCCACCCCACCCCACCCCCCGGGCTTGTACAGTGATTTTTCACAGAAAATCTTCAGGTTCTGCGGTATCCAGAGTATGTATAATGATTTGTGATATTTTCAGGAGGTTCTCTAATGCTGCCTTGTGCTTTTCCGCAGATGTCATGTGGCCTGTGTTTTGGACCGTGGTTCGTACCTATGCTCCTTATGTCACATTCCCTGTTGCCTTCGTGGTCGGGGCTGTGGGTTACCACCTGGAATGGTTCATCAGGGGAAAGGACCCCCAGCCCGTGGAGGAGGAAAAGAGCATCTCAGAGCGCCGGGAGGATCGCAAGCTGGATGAGCTTCTAGGCAAGGACCACACGCAGGTGGTGAGCCTTAAGGACAAGCTAGAATTTGCCCCGAAAGCTGTGCTGAACAGAAACCGCCCAGAGAAGAATTAATGGAGGACACAGGGCCCTATGGTCCTACTGTGGGTGGTGACTTGTCCTGCTACCATGTTGACAGAGCCCCAGAACCCACATCTAATTGGCTTTGTTGCTTATTCTGGCCCTTCCCACACCACACAGCCACACAAATACTGGCTGCTCCTTGATGGCCAGGCAGACCCAGCAGCAGCCGAGGGGCCAGTGAAGAGGAAGGCCGCATCTGTTGTGTGGTGGCCACAAGCACTCAGGCATCTGAGTTTACTGGTGCACTGCTGGGAGGAGAGTTATGAGATGAACATTGGCTGTCAATCTCTGTGGGCAGGCGGTTTGGCCTCTAGTGGGAATGGCTGGGATTTGGGCGTTGCCTTTAGGAGGGATACCTGCATGTCTAGTTCCAGTCTGCACTGGAAAGAATTCAAATATGCACCTGGCTCCCTTCACTATTTTGCCCTATCCTTTGTGCTCATTCTTACTGAAATCTGTCTTGTCAGCTCAGGAATGGGATTCCCCCAGGAAGGAAAGCACTTTTCTGTTCTGGGAAGCCCAGACTGTTCACTTTGGGGCAGGGACGAACATGTGCCTCGTGAATTTGCTTGAAAACAGTCACCATCTTCTACCCCCATCACTGTATAGTGAAAAACCTGATTAAAGTGGTATCTGAGAACCATAATGATCGAATCTTATCATCCAGGTGGTATTTGGGGGTCTTCTTAGGAGTTAGGCAAGTACAGGCATTTTAGAGCAGGATAACATTGGTATTAAAGGGTGCCAAGGAGCCCTGGAAACTGCTTTACTAGTGCGGTTGCACTGAACCCTGGAGGCACAGATTCCCAGGAACCTTTTTACCATTATTACAATTGGCTGCAGCACCTTCAAGTCTAAATGGAGGTAGACCTCACATACACACACATAGACGCCTTTCCCTATAAAAGTATATACGCACATTCAAGAAAATTTGGTAGGGATTTTAAAAAGGTCACCCATGTTCCCAGCTCGTTAATAACAACCGTTAACATTTTGTTGTCTTTTACTAATTCTCTGCATAGGTTTTAGAGATAGTTATCATTACTGTACATTTAATTTTATATACTTTTCTCACTATTATCATTTTCCCATTTTACATGGTCATCATAATTGGTTTTTTGGAGACAGGGTCTCACTCTGTCACACAGGCTGGAGTGCAGTACAATTACGGCTCAGTGCAACCTTGACCTCCTGGGCTCAAGTGATCCTCTCACTTCAGCTCCTCAAGTAGATGGGACTACAGGAGTATGCCACCATGCCCAGCTAATTTTTTTATTTTTTTGTAGAACCAGGTCTCACTATGTTGCCCAGGCTAGTCTCAAACTCCTGGGCTCAAGTGATCCTCCGGCCTTGGCCTGTAGTTTCTTTTTTCTTTTTTTTTGGAGATGGACTCTCATTCTGTCACCCGGGCTGGAGTGCAGTGGCGTGATCTTGGCTGACTGCAACTTCTGCCTCCTGGGTTCAAGCGATTCTCCTACCTCAGCTTCCTAAGTAGCTGGGATTACAGGCGTGCGCCATCGTGCCTGGCTAGTTTTTGTGTTTTTAGTAAAGACAGGGGTTTCACCATCTTGGCCAGGCTGGTCTCGAACTCCTGACCTCAAGCGATCCCATCTGCCTCGGCCTCCCAAAGTGCTGGGATTACAGGTGTGAGGCACCGTGCCTGGCAGTCTGTAGTTTTTTTTTGTTGTTGTTGTTGTTGTTGTTTTAAATATGGAGTCTCGCTGTATTGCCCAGGCTGGAGTGCAGTGGCGCGATCTTGGTTCACTGCAACCTCCACCTCTTGGGTTCAAGCGATTCTCCTGCCTCAGCCTCCTGAGTAGCTGGGATTACAGGTGTGCGCCGCTACGCCTGGCTAATTTTTGTATTTTTAGTAGAGACAGGGTTTCACCATGTTGGTCAGGCTGGTCTCAAACTTCTGACCTTGTGATCTGCCTGCCTTGGCCTCCTAAAGTGCTGGGATTACAGGCGTGAGCCACCGTGCCTGGCTGTAGTTGTTTATAATAGCAACATAATTGTCTATCAAGTGGGAGTATGACATAAGTTTATCCTGGACAATTTCCATATTGCTGGACATTTGAATTGTTTCTGGTTGGTCACTCGTTTAGATACTGCAACGAATATCTTATATGAAGCTTTTCCTGCGTTTTGGAATAAACAGTAAAAATAGTAAATGTCATTTTGGATGAAATGGGATAAATGAGCAGTTTTGAGGATCTCATGCATAACACCAAATGTCTTTCCAAAAGGGCTCTAGGAGTTTCTACTAAATCTTACCACTGAAGACGTTGCTGGTAAGGCTGTGAGGGGAGTAAAAGCAGAGAGCAGGAAGAAGCATAAGAAGCTGTTGCCTCTTGAAGCCTACTGATGTTTAACTAAAGTCAGCACAGGGCAGTAGTGAGCATTTGATGAATTGATCTGCCTCTAAAAGGGAGTGGGTATTGGCCCTGCTTCTTAGGTTCTCTCTCGTGAGGCCTGATGGTGTCCACAGGTGGGTGAGGGTGGAGTTCCTGAACAGTTAGAGGGGCCAGCTGTGAAGAGGTGCCAGCTGGAGGTGCCTTCCAGGACCTGGTGGTGGCCTGAGAGGAGGGAGCAGGTTGAGTCGTTGGCTTCTTCTAAGGCTCCCTGAGGCCTAGTGGGAATGCGGAAATGAGCTGCTGTTGCTTCCCAGGGAACAAATCGGATGGAACTTGGGAAGAGACTGTCAGCTACCAAGTAAGGAGATTTCTGGTTCTGGCTGCAGGTTCTGGCTGATGAGCAGGCCTTATCGGCACACCAGTGCTGCCACCCTATGGCAGTCCTGGGCATTACCAAGCCTGCAGTCACTTCCCTGGGCTAAACCAAACACTAGTGCTGACAGAGGTCAGGTGACAAATGAGCCACCACGCTGGCAGAAAGTATAGACCTGCCGAAAGGGGGCAGTGGTGACTCACCTTCCAATCTGCTGCTCATCCAGTGGTACCAGATTTTTGAATTTTTCTAAAAGATGTTCTAAGAGCTCCAGAGGGGGTAAAAAAAAAAAAATGAAGAGATGCTAGAAATTCAGGGTTTTTTGGTGTGTGTAACCTTCTGATTTTCAAGTGTTGATAATTCATTATACAAAATTCTAAGCATGCTATCATACCCGTGGGGTTAATTTGACCCAGTGGCTGCCAATTTGTGACCTCTCAAACTGCCTCCTCCTTCTGATGACACCTATAATTATGGTTTTTTTTTTTTTTTTTTTTTTGGCGATCTAACAACTTGTTACAAATATTAGATCCCAGAATTGGTTTCCCTCAAAACACTTTTGGGCATCCTGTACAAAGGCAGCTTAATAACCTAAGAAAAATGTGAGGATGGAAAGCCTACAGAAATAATAGCAAACACATTTCCCATGGACATTTTTGGATTTTCAGATCTTTTAAAATATCCCTGTCACCACCCGTTGGCCTCCACTTGGTGTCTGGTCGAGAGAGCCCTATCTTTGGGAATCCAGGTGGCTCCCTTCTTCCAGTCTCACTTTGATTGTGCCCCCTTTTAAATTCTTTTCTTTCCTTTCCAAGGGCACTTTGTCACTGAATTCTTCCTCTAGCAAGTCTATTAGTGTTCTCAGCTAGATCTTTCTTTCCCACAGGCTGGCTGAAATCAGCCGTTGCGGTGGCTGTAAGATAGTATATGTGCTCTTGCCTCTGCTCGGGTGACATTAGATAGCAAGGTTTATGTGGACGTGGGTATAGACAGGTCAGGGTTGCTGGGATGAACCAAGGTGCAGACCGGTTTTCTTCCATGCTTGCTGATTCACCTTGGAGGCATGTGACCCTCTTTTTGACTGGCCTTCCAGTCACAGTTCACTGAAACACATGAGTGAGTGGATGTGCTTGGGGCTTTTTGCTCCCCGCTTACCCCCGTCTCTTCCCAGCCCAATGATGGTGGTGGCTTTAGTATAGGGTCCTCTCCGAGCACGGCAGGAATCACTTCTCTCCCTGCAGCGGTTCAGTGTCTGGTGCTTTTCCACTCTTTCTAGACTCTTTCCTGTGCCTGTTGCTGTGTTAGCACAAGTCGGCTGGGCAGCTGCCAGAACAAGCCTGCCAGGGAGCCTTTTGACTCTGGTCAGCTCCCCAGGGCTCCAGGCTGGTGGGACTGCCGCTGAGTGAAACATCATGGAATTAGCCTTGCCAGAGTCTGGGTTGGGAGCCAGGCAGTGAAAATGTAAAAGCCCCTCCGTCTTGCTCACTTTTCCTTTTCTACTTTGCTTTAGATCTCTAAGCACTTGTAGGGTAGGGAGCCAGGGCAGTGTAGCAGAGGAAAAATAAAGTGGATTCTAGAGTCTGACAGGCTCGAGTTATGAATACTGCCTTAACAATTAACTGGATGACCTTGGGCAAGTCACTTAGCCCTTCTGAACCTCAATATCCTCACCTGTAAAATAGGGGTAAGAATTTTTGTTGGGTTGTTGTGAGGATGAGGTAATTATGTAAGGTTCTTAGCATAGTACGCTAAGAACTTTATATACATTGTCACAGACTGTGCTAAAACTTTACATACATTACCTCATCCTCACAACAACCAGTAGGTACTCAGTAAATGTTAGCAGCTTTAATTGTATTGCAGGAAGAACCTATGTTTCCTGCAATAGTTGTGTGTATCCTTGTGACCCTGGTGAGGTGGGGATCTAGGGGAGAGAGCAGCCTTGGCTGAGGGACAACAGGGACCCTCATAGACCTGGTGGTTGAGGGCTGCTTAGAAATATTTCACAGAGAGAACTGGCTTGCATAAGAACCAAGAAGCACAAGCTGGTCAGGAGATTGCAGGCTCCACACCTGCCTTAGTGGTAGTTCCATCAGTGCAGTCTGCAAAGTCAGAGGGAAGCAGATTGGCCAGAATGCCCAGGAGGTCACAGATCAGGAGAATTGGGAGGGGAAAGAGCCTTGGACTTGGAGGCAAGCGATCTGAGTGATGACCTGGGGTATGCCGCTTCACCTCTACTGGCCTTGGTTTCCCTGCAAAATGGGGAACGTGTTCCCTGCTGATCGTGTGAAAAGAGTGAGACAACCAGTTTAGAGTGCTCTGAAAACATGCAAGTGCTAGATATTACAGCCCAGTAAAACCTCCTTTATCTAGTTGGGATGGCAGCCAGTCTGAATAATAAAATACAAATACATGTGCTATTATTTCTTTCCTGTACAGAGCGTATTTTATAGTATTTGCTAAGTAGAAGTCTTTAGGGGAATCAGTTTGAAGAGTGAAGAGTAATTAGTAACCGGTGTATCAGTTTTCATCCTGTTCCAGCAGTGCCTCTGGTACTTAAAAAACAGTTTATTCTTTTTGAATTAAACTTGTTAACATCAATTATGTGTTAATCAGATCCTTTTTACATAATA